TAAAATTCTATACCCTTTAAACAATTCCTCTTTTCCCTCTCTCCTAGCCACTGGCAGTCACCATTCTACTTTCTGTTTCTTAGACTTTGATTGCTTTAGATACTTCATATGAATGGAAACATGCAGTATTTGTCTTTTTGGGGCATTGTGCTCACTTTTAAGGCTTTTGATACCTAGTACTAAACTGACCTCCAGAAAGGCTGTTAACGATTTACAGTTTGACTGGAAGCGTGTGTCCATCTGGGCTGAGTTCATTGCTTGCTTAGCATCTATCAGTTGTTTCAATTCTTGCCAGTTTGATAGAGGAACAAATAGTGGACCCAAACAGGGTTTTACTTTGGATAAGGCCATTGTCCTATGAATCCTGGCTGAAATATTTGCTCCAGCACTTAGAAGCTGTGTGACCCGGGACAACTCACTTAACTTTTCAATGCTTCTGTTCCCTTATGTGTAAATGGGGATAATAATATACACGTATACATTATACACACTTATTATGAGGAATTAGTTAATAAATGTGAAGCTGTAAGAACAGTGCCTGGAATATAGTAAGCCCAAATGTAAGGTAGCTATTATCATTTTTGTCAATCCTTGCTAATGTAATACCTGGAAAATTACAGCCAGCTATTTTAATTTACATCTCCTCGGTAATCAGTTGAACGTGAATGTTCTCTGTATTTATACTGGCTATTGGTACTTCTGTCAAGATTTCCTTTTTCAAAGCACTGTGGCAAACGGGATCTCACTTGATCCTCCCAATAAACTCATGAATGAAGAAGGTGGCAATCATCAATCCCCACTTTTCGAATTAAGAAATTGAGCCTCGGAATTCGAATTCTGAGCAATTCCAATTCCAGGATTCGGATCTCACCCTCTAAAACCTAGTAGCTGTTGCAGAAAATATAACGGGAAAAAGCTTTGGTTAGCCGTAACCACCACCCACCCCGGTGTGGCTCCGCCCCTGCCCCGCCCCGGCACCGGCTTGCCCCGCCCCGCCCTCTACGCGGGTTTCCAGCCATCCTCTCTGCGCACGCGCGGCCGCTCCTGCGGGCGGAAGCCTCCTGGCGCTCGGCCCTGCGCCCCTCCCCCCGGCGCGCGGCCCCGCCCAGGACGAGGGGCGGTGGGCAGGCAGCGCTGGGTCCAGTGGTCGGGGGAAGGCGAGGATTACCCTCCCGGAGGCGTTGTCTGCGACTCGGCGGAGGCTCCAACTTCCAGTGGCCCGGTCGGGAAAGGTACAGACTCCCAAGCCTCTTGGTCGGCGGCTCAGGGTATTTTTTGTTTTGTTTTGTTTTGAAGATCTGCCTCTTTCTGTACCACCCAGATCAGAGCCTCCTAAGAAATATCCAGAAGTCAAGCCATGGATCCACCTGCACGTAAAGAAAAAACCAAAGTTAAAGAATCTGTCAGCAGAGTTGAGAAGGCCAAACAGAAATCAGCCCAGCAGGAGCTGAAGCAGAGACAAAGAGCAGAGGTGAGATTAAGGCGGAGGCTCTGTATGCCTGTTGCTAACAGATGTATCTCTTTCTCTCATTCAGATCTATGCCCTCAACAGAGTCATGACAGAACTGGAGCAGCAGCAGTTTGATGAGTTCTGTAAACAGATGCAGCCTCCTGGAGAATGAGGCCCCAGGTTCAAACCAGATGGGATCCTGAGAGCTTTGAGAGGGTGTTGCCAGTTTTAAGCTGAGATGGCCCATTTGGAGCCTTACAGAACTAGACCAGAAGACATTTGTGGATAAATCTGAACTCACTTCCTGTGTGTAACTTCTAACTTCACTGGTTCCTCCCATCTGAATTGGCCACATGCTTGCTGAAGAGACTTGTTTTCTTCTTCTAAGACAGTGGTTTTGTTTTTTGGGTTTTTTTAAAAAAAAAAAAAAAACACACACAAAAAACACTTTTTCTATTGTTTGAGAAAAATCAGTGTTTCTCATGAAACTCTATATCTTCTCCAAAAATACAAATAAAATACTAATAAAATGTTCATTTGCTCATACTTTAGCAAATGCCTAGCCG